AAAAAAAGAAAAAAACACTGTAGACATTGTCATCTCTGAAGACACCACTTGAATTGAATCTCAGGTAGATACTGGATATCACTTGGTGTGTAAAAATACCTAACACTTCTATAGAGAGAGATAACCCTGGATTAATTTTTTTTGTATTGTCCAAAAATGAGACATCTACACTGATTTAAGGAATGTCTTAACTTCTTATGGAGAAATATAATAAAACCACAATTACAGACACGTAACTGGCTCAAGAATACCTTAATATGGATTTTTCACAGTGCTCACATAAGTGGAGTCAGTCCTTAACGACTGTCTTCCCATTCTTTGTGACGATGAGTACTGTGTGCATACCTTGTTGCTGAAATGTGGATTTTCTTTCAGGGACCCTTGAAATTCATGGATGTGGCCATAGAGTTCTCTCAGGAAGAGTGGAAATGCCTGGACCCTGCGCAGAGGACTTTATACAGGGACGTGATGTTGGAGAATTATAGGAACCTGGTCTCCCTGGGTGAGGATAATGTCCCCTCAGAAGCCGGGATCTGCCCTGGTGGATCTCTGAATTGTGTCTTATATGCCTCTTGGGAGCTCCTGCATTGCTTGCCTGAGATTGAAACCATGTTGACTCAGAATTGAAAAACTGTATTACACTTTCTGGACTTGAAATGTCCCCTTTCTTCAGTTATTCTCCTCCCTCCACAATTCATGATTGGTGGCACCAGGGCCGAAGTATGCAGGAAACCTTATGACAAACTTTAAAAATATCCAGTTCCCTGTTTTCTACCCCTGTGCTTTTGATTCTATAGTTCTTGGAAGGGGGCTCTATGTCTGCATGTTACAATGTTCCCTAAGCATTCAGAAAGAGGCAGTCAGTAGATGAATTTGTGAAATACTATTTATGATTTAATTATAATATCCTCTCTCCTCCCTAAATACAGGGCTTGGACTTGGGAGATGCCACAGCACACATTTATTCTTTCTTTTATAAATAGGAATCTGTCTTCCTGACCTGAGTGTTACCTCCATGTTAGAGCAAAAGAGAGATCCCTGGACTCTGCAGAGTGAAGAGAAAATAGCAAACGATCCAGACGGCAGGGAGTGCATCAAAGGTGTGAACACAGGTGAGAGCTCGGGTGGGCAGAGTGGAGGCCCCGTTTTCAATTGGATCTGTGGGTGGGACAACAGATTCTTTCAGATTTTTAGACTCAGCCTGCTGCCCAGCAGAATAATGAGATAATGGCAGAACAGTACGAACCAGACTCCACGTGAAGATAGAAGAATCAACTTTAAGACCTTTTTGATGAGCCTCTTTTAATCCTTTTCCTGCTGTGTCCCAATTTTCCACATCAAGAGTGCCTGCCTGTGGAAACCATGGGCCATGCATCATAATCTCCTGCAGAAGCTTAATGTCTGTGAATTAACCTGAGTTCCAGGCTGTCTCAATAGAACTTGAAACAACTGCACGTAGTGTTTTTTTCAACAGACAAGTTCTGCCCCACGTTACCCTGATTCAGAAAACTTCCCGTTCGCAGTACTTTAGAGCACCGACCTCATATCGCTCCCAGTACCTCTTCAGGGCACTGACCTTATATCCGCTGCCAGCCGACTCATCCAGGTTTCCCCATTCACCTTGTGAATTTCAGTTCCTCTACTCCAGCAGAACCTTCTTTGTTCACGTCCTCAAAGTCCTATGTTCGGAGGCCACTTGTCCGACATCCTCGGAGTCCCTCTTCTGGGTCACCAGTTGCCACCTGCACAGACCTTGGGGGACTGAACGAAGGGGGCGAACATTGGAATAAAAGACAAAGGTGTATATTTGGAAGAAGGGGTCAGGGGGCTCAGATTTACCCATAATTCTCTCGACTCCTGCAGATTCCCCACTGCTCCAATGCATCACCTCAGTTCCTTGTGTTTTCTGCACTGCCAGCATGATACACACAATACCCTGATACTCCTACCAATGTCTGAGTCAGGTGAGGCAGAATCTAGACCCTCTGTCAGACACGTTGAAGTTCCACTTTTTTCTTTCTGTTTTAGAGAGGAGCTCTAAATTGGGAAGTAATGCAGGAAACAAGCCTTGTAAAAATCAACTTGGATTCACTTTTCAGTTACATCTGAGTGATCTACAGCTATTTCAAGCTGAAAGGAAAATTTCTGGGTGTAAGCATTTTGAAAAACCCGTCAGTGACAATTCCTCAGTTTCACCGCTTGAAAAAATTTCTTCCAGTGTCAAATCCCACCTTTTAAATAAATATAGAAATAATTTTGATCATGCTCCATTACTTCCACAAGAACAGAAAGCACACATTAGGGAAAAAGCTTATAAATGTAATGAGCACGGCCAAGTCTTTAGAGCATCTGCAAGCCTTACTAACCAAGTAATCCATAACGCAGATAATCCTTACAAATGCAGTGAATGTGGCAAGGTCTTTAGTTGCAGTTCAAAGCTTGTGATACATCGAAGAATGCATACTGGAGAGAAGCCTTACAAATGTCATGAATGTGGCAAGCTCTTCAGTAGCAATTCAAACCTTTCACAACATCAAAGAATTCATACTGGAGAGAAGCCTTACAAATGTCATGAATGTGACAAGGTCTTTCGAAGCAGTTCAAAGCTTGCACAACATCAAAGAATTCATACTGGAGAGAAGCCTTACAAATGTCATGAATGTGACAAGGTCTTCAATCAAATTGCACACCTTGTACGACATCAAAAAATTCATACTGGAGAGAAACCTTACAGTTGTAATAAATGTGGCAAGGTCTTTAGTCGCCATTCATATCTAGCAGAACATCAAACGGTTCATACTGGTGAGAAACCTTACAAATGTGAAGAATGTGGCAAAGCATTTTCAGTGCGTTCCAGCCTCATAACCCATCAGTTAATTCACACTGGAAGGAAACCTTACAAATGTAAAGAATGTGACAAGGTCTTTGGGCGCAAGTGTTTCCTGACCTCTCATCAGAGAATTCATACTAGAGAGAGACCTTATGGATGCAGTCAGTGTGGCAAGATCTTTAGTCAGAAATCAGACCTTATACGACATCGAAAAACTCATACTGATGAGAAGCCTTACAAATGTAATAAATGTGGCACAGCGTTTAGAGAGTTTTCAGACCTTACTGCCCATTTTCTAATCCATAGTGGAGAGAAACCTTATGAATGTAAAGAATGTGGCAAAGTCTTCAGGTACAAGTCTTCTCTAACCAGTCATCATAGAATTCATACTGGAGAGAAGCCTTACAAATGTAACAGATGTGGCAAGGTCTTCAGTCGCAGTTCAAACCTGGTATGCCATCAGAAAATTCATACAGGAGAAAAGCCTTACAAATGTAATCAATGTGGCAAGGTCTTTAATCAAGCATCATACCTTACAAGACATCAAATAATTCATACTGGAGAGAGGCCTTACAGATGTAGTAAATGTGGCAAAGCATTTCGAGGGTGTTCAGGCCTTACTGCCCATCTTGCAATCCATACTGAAAAGAAATCTCATGAGTGTAAAGAATGTGGCAAGATCTTCACTCAGAAGTCTTCCCTCACCAATCACCATAGAATTCACATTGGAGAGAAACCTTACAAATGCACCCTGTGCAGTAAGGTCTTCAGTCACAATTCTGACCTTGCACAGCATCAGAGAGTTCATTCATGAGAGTCCCTACAAACTGTATGGCAAAACCATCATCATGAGTTCTAGCATTAATCAACATCAGTGAGTCCATACTAAGTGGAAATCATATAAATGAAATGTATGTGACACAGGCTTTATCAAGGCCTGCCAAATCACTGGACATCACCACATCACTGTGGAGGATGAAAGCACACAGATGAATTGTGTGTACTTGGGCTATTATTCAAGGACCATTGCTATAGAACACGATAGGATTTACACAAGAAGTAACTCTGTCTCTGGTTCTCTGATACTAATCTATGATATTGCATGATGCAGAATAATGCTAAGTCAAAATATGTTGAATCTCATGACCTGATGTATATCAAAGGTGCAACGGCTTGTAAATGACCAGTTTTATTCAGGCTATAAAGCATTCAATTATTTGGGGCTTATAGAAAAGGCTACTTTACTCTTTGTGACTTCGAAATCTTTTCATGTGCCTTCCATACAGGCCATTCACTGTGGTCCCTGGGAAAGAATCAGTAGGATGACAGGGCTGACTTCATTAGCTGAGGATTATTTCTATCCAATTTCCTGATGAAGGACATTGCCTTTTGAGATTAAATATTGTCTGATTTAGAGAGCATGGAGGTGGGCAGAGTAACATAAAACTGATGACCGTCATCATACTGTTGCAGTTAGCACACTTTCTCCTGACATAAGTGCACAGAGCTTCAGTGTCCACCAACTGACCATGAAATAGAGTATGCTGTAATCTTAAGGCATAGGTTATTAGTGGGAAGAGAGTAATAGGTTGCTAGTGTCTGATTATATGGTAGAAATAATGCAAGGAAAAAGGTAGCCACCTTCTCCATTGAACAGCAGTACCTGCTGTTTAGCAAAGACTGATGAGAAGTAGACTTTTTTTTTTTTGGAGATAGAGTCTCACTCTGTTGCCCAGGCTGGAGTGTAGTGGTGTGTTCTTGGCTCACTGCACCCTCCGCCTCCTGGGCTCAAGCAGTCCTTCTGCCTTAGCCTCCTAAGTAGCTGAGACTACAGACGTGCGCCACCACACCCAGTTCATTTTTGTATTTTTAGTAGAGACAGTGTTTACCATGTTGGCCAGGCAGGTCTCCAACTCCTGACCTCAAGTGATATGTTCACCTCAGCCTCCCAAAGTGCTGGGATTACAGGCATGAACCATGGTGCCCAGCCTCATTTTTGAAATGGAATAGAGAACAGTTATATCACAGTTGAGAGTTTAATCAAAATGACCGGATCAGCATATTCTTTTTTTAGATGAGACAGAGTTTCGCCCTTGTCACCCAGGCTGTAGTGCGGTGGCGCGATCTCGGCTCACTGCAACCTCCGCCTCCCGGGTTCAAGCAATTCTCCTGCCTCAGCCTCCCAAGTAGCTGGGATTACAGGCGTGTACCACCATACCCAGCTAATTTTTGTATTTTTAGTAGAGATGGGGTTTCACCACGTTGGCCACACTGGTCTCAAACTCCTGACCTCAGGCGATCCATCTGCCTCAGCCTGAAAGTGCTAGGATTACAGGCGTGAGCCACCACACCTGGCCAGCTCAGCATATTCTTAAGTAGGATTCACATTTAATTCTTGGTATTATAAGTTGCAACCATTTGATTTAGAATGTATGCAGCTCTCATGTTTGTAGTAATAAAGTTTCATTTTTCCTAAGTATGAATGAATCGTGTTTTCTACCGTCATAA